CTTCATTCTTGAAGTCAGGGAGACCAAGAACCCACCAATTCCGGACACACTAGGGAAGTTTAATTACTTTTCAATTCCTCAGATAAGGAGTTTTTGTCTCTGGTCACCAGGTGATTTTTGCTCTCCTCATGATTCAAAGGTCACCAGGTGATTTTTGCTCTCCTCATGATACAATAAGATGCTGGCTTATTTGGTCACAGATGATATATCGAATGTTCTGGGTCTGTTAAGCCTCACAACAACTCAGGTTTTATCTTAATCGTACGGTTAATAATAGCACATGCTGACTAGGTGCCGGGCATTGTTTTAAGCACTTTGCTAACTTAGTCCTCACAGCAATCCTAAGAGGTAGGTGCTACATATTACAATACCTGCTGTAGTGGGGAGGAGACAAAGCATAAGAAACTTGATTAAGTTCACATGCAGTGGCGCAATCCTGGCTTACTGCCGCCTCCAACTTCTGGACTCAACTGATCTTCCCGCCCAGTAGAGATGGGGTCTTGCTGTGTTGCCCAGGCTGGTCTCAAACTCCTGGGCTCAAGCGATCCTCCTGCCTTGGCCTCCCAAAGTGCTGGGATTACAGGCGTAAGTTACCGTGCCCAGCTCAGGGTCTACACTCAACCGTACTGCCTTTCAACAGCATGTGAGGAACAGAGAGAGGAGAGACTTCCATTACCAATCAGGAGCTCCAGGTGTATTTCAAACCCTAGGATTATCACCGTGTGCAGCAGATGGCGCCCTGGCGCATAGCAATTGGCCGGACCTGCACACGGAGTCAAAACTACCATACCCACAATGCTATGGGGTATCAAGGTCCCACCCTACTGGTTAGCTGTCCGAGGTAGTGCCTGTGCGCGTTCCTGTGGGAATGTGTGTACCTAGGCCATTCGGGCCCTTCCTTTATCTGCATAAAACAAGTTAAAAAGTGTTTTATCCTCCTCTCATCCTCCTTGTCTTACTAGTTGGCGAGCAATAGGGTTGAAACAAGGCTGCTGTTTGTTGGCCTCACCTGCCCTAGCCTAACGTGAGGACCCTTGACCTCTGGCCCAAGATGGTGGCGCCCAGAGCTTCGCTCTTGCTGCTCCCCTGAGGTGAACTGAAGCCAGCAGCCCCGCATCATGTCAAAGCTCGGCCGGGCCGCCCGGGGCCTCAGGAAGCCCGAGGTCGGCGGTGTGATCCGGGCGATCGTGCGGGCAGGCCTGGCCATGCCCGGGCCCCCACTAGGCCCAGTGCTGGGTCAGGTGCGGCCGTGGCGGGAACCCGACGTGGGGGTCTCACCACTAACCCCCTCTGCTTCCCTCACAGAGAGGCGTTTCCATCAACCAGTTTTGCAAGGAGTTCAATGAGAGGACAAAGGACATCAAGGAAGGCATTCCTCTGCCTACCAAGATTTTAGTGAAGGTGGAGTCTGGACTCTGATCCCTGGTTTCCTTGAGAGAATCTCATATTTCTTTTTTCTGTTAAGCCTGACAGGACATTTGAAATTAAGATTGGACAGCCCACTGTTTCCTACTTCCTGAAGGCAGCAGCTGGGATTGAAAAGGGGGCCCGGCAAACAGGTGAGGGCCAGGGTAAGCATCTGAGATTCTGGCACCTGAAGAGCCACTTGTTCCTTCCTCCCAGGGAAAGAGGTGGCAGGCCTGGTGACCTTGAAGCATGTGTATGAGATTGCCCGCATCAAAGCTCAGGATGAGGCATTTGCCCTGCAGGATGTACCCCTGTCGTCTGTTGTCCGCTCCATCATCGGGTCTGCCCGTTCTCTGGGCATTCGCGTGGTGAAGGAGTAAGTATCCTGGCATGTGCAGTGTGACGAGAAATACTCTTATTGGGCACCTGTTATGTATTAGACGTTGTTCTGCAAATGTTCTAAGAAATGGAAAGATCTCCATGAAGGATCCAAGTGGGAGAAGTTCAGTGTGACCTGGGTCTGTCGTCCTAGAGGCAAGTGGAGAATGGTATGAGGGAAGGACCAGTGCGCCAACCATTTGTCTTTTTTCACTTGCAGCCTCAGTTCAGAAGAGCTTGCAGCTTTCCAGAAGGAACGAGCCATCTTCCTGGCTGCTCAGAAGGAGGCAGATTTGGCTGCCCAAGAAGAAGCTGCCAAGAAGTGACCCTTGCCCCACCAACTCCCAGATTTCAAAGGAGGTAGTTGCAAAAGCTGTGCCCAAGGGGAGGAAGGAGGTCACACCAATATGATGATGGTTTTCATGACTTTGAATGATATATTTTTGTACATCTAGCTGTATCGAGGCATCAGGCCTGAATAAACATCCTTTCTTACCCACTGTCATCTTCTATCTTGGGACCTCAGGGAAGGGAACCAGTACTGGTGGTAGCCAATATGGGCAGACATTAGGAAATTGGGGTCTTCATACTGCTTCTCAGATGTGCAAACTGAGGTTCAGCCAAGCAAAGTAACTTGCCCAGGTCCTTTTTTTTCTTTTTTAAGTTATAATTTTGTTTTATTGCCCAGGTTCTGAATTGGTGCCAGAGGTAGGAATAGAACCCAGGCCTTCTCATTTGAAATCCTGTGTTCTTCCCCTCCCCAGGGTGGGAACTATGGTTGCTAGGGCTGAGGTGTATTGCTTACTTCTTCCATCAAAAATCTCTTTTATCTCTGAACAACTTGCCACCTCTGCAGAAACAAGTCCCTGTGGAGATCTCAGTTCAGCCCCAGGCAGGGTTACTACATGGAGTACCCAGATCCCAGGGGCTACTTCAGGCCCTTCTACTAAGCTCCTGACCCTGGCTCTGGGTCAGATGTTGGCTGAACATGAACTATTGTAGGGCTGACAGCTACAGACCACAGAAAGAGCAAAGCTTCAGTAGGTTCCTGCCTGATGGAGAAGTCCTCGGGAAGCCCTTGGCCTTCTATTTCCTCATTGTCCTTTCAGAGAAGAGAGCAGGAGTTGGGGGAGAAAGGAGATTCGCATTTACTGACCATCTGTTATGTGCTAGACACTTCATTTTACACTGAGAAAATATGGAAAGCATAGATAAACACCTAAAAGAAAATAAAAACCTCATGTTATCCCACCACCCAGATGAGACTTCTGCCAATATTTGGTGTATATC